GCATGGCACATGTAGATACACTGTGTTATTCAGCACTTTGCTTTGACCTAGAGGTTTTCTTCAACTTGGAGGGCTGAGAAGCAATGTTTGCTTGTGTCGTTTGGAATGGTGCCTGTTGGCGTGCACAGATCCTTTCCACAAAGGGCCTGTGAGTCCCTTCCTTTTAGGAAGCACATTCCTGACAGTGGTTGCAAAAGTAGAGAGGGATTGCAGAGTGAACACAGATTCTTGTGTCAGAGCGACATTCCTAAATGGCAATGTTCAGCAGACTTAGGTGATTGTGATCTATGGGGGATATGGGGAATGAGTAGGTATGCGATTCATTATGAATGTCACACAAATGAAGTGTCCAAGGGTTTGGAGCAAGGAAGCACTTCATAATACCTCACAGCTTCTGGATTATTTTGTTACATTTTTGTTTAATTGAGGGTACAACCAGTTAAGTTACAAAGCACTTCAAGTGAAATCATTGTTTCATCAAGAAGTGTCTGTATTTTATGAGGTAAACTAAGATTATTCCCGATTTGATTCACAGGTATTCTAATTTCATCATTAGATGCAAAAGGACAAGTGAGGTACAAGCTGTTTTTTGATGAGATGTGCATGGGAAGTGTTTCTATAAAACAGTTGTCTGCCACGTGGGAAGGCAGGTCTGGGCTGTTAGAAGTAGAAGAAAGAGATTTAAAGAGCTGGGAAGGAGGGAGAAAATAAAGAAAGGTGGCCTGTGAGGATATGTACAGACAGAGAGGTAGCAGGCGCTTAAGGCCAAGAGGTGAGCTGTCCCTGTCTGGGCAGAAGAAGTGCGCTAGGGGCAGCTGCCTGCACCCCCTGCTCTGAATTCCTGCAACAGCGGTCCCAGGAGAACAAGAGACAGGTCCTGACAAGCAGTAGAGTCGGTGCAGCGCGCCCGGGTTCGGATAGGGTTAAGGCCAACACCTGCAGCTGAAGTACGACCCACATGGGAAGTAGGAAGTGCGGCGCCTGAGCTTCCTGTATAAATAAACGCGCTGCTACCGCTGCTGGCGAGCTGTGCCCCACGCTCCCGCTGCAACAGTCCCGGGCATCGCAGCTGCCAGTCAAGGCTAGGAGGCGGTCGGGGACTCCGCCTCCTCCCGACCCGTAGGTCTGGGAGCGCAAGTCCTGTTGCAGTCTTGCAAAGTGTAAAGCTGTCAGCCGCAGAGCACGGAGGAAAGACGGAGAGAATGGAAGAGCTCCTGTCCGGTGTGCCAGCAGCCCGGACTGGCGGTGAGCGCGAGGGAGGCTACTGAGAAGCCCGGCGACGGAGGAACGCAGGTCTGCTGCCAGGTAGGTTTAGCGAGCTTTTTAAAGGCTACAGGTATAATATTTTCTGCTTTGGACCTTTCTATAGGGATTGAGGAGACTGAAGAATGCTGAAGACAGGCTGATGGGCTCAGCTGGTAGGCTCCACTATCTCGCCATGACTGCTGAAAATCCCACTCCTGGAGACCTGGCTCCGGCCCCCCTCATCACTTGCAAACTCTGCCTGTGTGAGCAGTCTCTGGACAAGATGACCACACTCCAGGAATGCCAGTGCATCTTTTGCACAGCTGTGAGTTTTCCTTGATGCTTTCACTATGAGAATGGGCAATTGTCTTTTTTTTCTTAACTTCCAGTGCCTGAAACAGTACATGCAGCTGGCAATCCGAGAAGGATGTGGGTCTCCCATCACTTGCCCTGACATGGTGTGCCTAAACCACGGGACCCTGCAGGAAGCTGAGGTATGAATGACTACCATCATCTTCCCCTCTTTGAAGTCTCAACCTTTTATGTCTCTGGTTTCAGATTGCCTGTTTGGTACCTGTGGACCAGTTTCAACTTTATCAGAGGTTAAAATTTGAAAGAGGTATGAACTCTTCTTTTTTTCCTGATGATGAAAGACCATCACATTTTCTTTCTTTACACTTTAGAAGTTCATCTGGACCCCTACCGAACATGGTGTCCTGTTGCAGACTGTCAGACAGTGTGCCCTGTTGCCTCGAGTGACCCAGGACAGCCTGTGCTGGTGGAATGCCCTTCTTGCCACCTGAAATTCTGCTCGTGTTGCAAGGATGCTTGGCATGCAGAGGTCTCCTGTAGAGACAGTCAGCCTATTGTCCTGCCAACAGAGCACCGGTAAGAAAGGAAACTTTGTCTTTGGGATTATTTGAATGCCATTTCTCATCCATTTTGTTTCTAGAGCCCTCTTTGGGACAGATGCAGAAGCCCCCATTAAGCAGTGCCCAGTTTGCCGGGTTTATATCGAACGCAATGAAGGCTGCGCTCAGATGATGTGCAAAAACTGCAAGCATACATTTTGCTGGTACTGCCTCCAGAACTTGGATGTAAGTTCCACCTAGGTTTGTTGTATGGTGTTTATTTACTGAAATCAATCTTTTTATTTTTCAGAATGACATTTTCCTCAGACATTATGACAAAGGGCCATGCAGGAATAAACTTGGCCACTCAAGAGCATCAGTGATGTGGAACCGAACACAGGTACCCTGACCTTATAGGGAGCGTGACATAAATGCTGAAATATGCTTTTCTTTGAAATTTCCAGGTGGTGGGGATTCTCGTAGGCTTGGGCATCATTGCCTTGGTTACTTCACCCTTGTTACTCCTGGCCTCCCCATGTATAATCTGTTGTGTCTGCAAGTCCTGTCGGGGCAAGAAGAAAAAGCACGACCCATCCACAACCTAAAGATCTCTGTGTTCATACGCCCCAGATATGTGAGTTACATGAGATGGCACAGTGATAAAGCCCCATTTAGTGACCTTGCCTCCTTCTCCTTGCCAACTTTGAAAGTGCCTCCGTGTCCAGACTTTGAACTTGCCTGCCAGCCTTCAGCATCAGGAAAGGCCAAGTCCTGGGTGTGAGTGTTCCTGTGTAACAAGAACTGGGCTCAACGGTCCAGCTGTTTCTATGGAGCTTTGGGGTTCCTTGAGATGAATGAACATATCATTTTATCATCCAAAGGATCTCACTGGACTGTTCAACTTCCAGCCAAATTCAAGGAGCTTGCGGGAACATTTGATATAACAAATGTGTTGTCATTGTTGGCAACATACAAGATAACCAAGAAGCTGGAGTCTGTTCTGTGTTGATTTGACTGCCATGAGAAACACAGGGGAAACCTGATGAGGAGAAGGATAAGACTGCGTAAGGAGAAATCCTCATAGGAGCTATAAAGCAGGCTGCTGATCTCAGCAGTTGATATGGTGGTTGTGCCTCTGCTGGCTACTGGGTGTGCTGTCCCCATGTTCCCGCTGTGATTTGGCAGAAACACAATAGGCTTCTCCTTGTGTGATCTCAGCTTCAAGCAGGTGAAACTGCTGTGCAGAGGGAGTTGCCCCTTCCCAGTAAAAGAGTTGCAGCCTGTTAAACAATGTGGTCTAATTTAGTGTCTCTCCCTTGGCAAATGTAAGTTTTCTAAGTTGGCCAACTTGTCTCTTACAGCCAGTGGCTGTGGTCTACAGAATTGTTTCATATAAAATACGGGTAGAGTGGTAGAGTTTCAAAACTTTCGTCATAGATATCTGGGACCTTTCTCAGGATCTGTGTTCACACAGCCAATAGATTTGGAATCAGGCCTAAGAGTACACATGGAGGGTAAATATTAAAGTGCGTATTATGTACATCTAGAATCCATGTGACTTGCAGCCTACCTGTAATTTCTATCCATTGAGCATGCATGGATATACCCAATAGTACACACAAAATAAATGTTTACTTAAGAGCCATTCTATCCTTTTGTGACTGAAATGGTTTATTGTAAATCTGCCTAAAGATTTTTTGCATATTATATATGTGAATTTTGGTTGTAAGTTCATAACTTACCCAAGGGTATAGACTCATAACTCTTTTAAAACAGTGCTTAGTACAATATCCTGCCATCTCTGTAAAAACGCTAATTGATAACCGAGTCATTTACATGTTTTCGAACACAGAATAGCTCTTTTCTCAGCATCATTATTGCTCTTTCAGCATCTGTTAGGACAGTCTGAATACTTTCTGTTTCAAGGCACTGATAAAACCGCAACAAAAACATGTAAGAAATAAAATAGAAATGCTTTATATAATTTAGTTTAAATTTATGTATCACCTCATTGTGACTTATTTTTTCCATTATACCATTAGTCAGATTTGAATAACGAGGTTTTGAAAGGATAAAACCTTTTCTCCAATGACAGGATTATATAATTGCTATTGGCAATGTAGCCTGGTGCTTCATGAGACCTATGCTAAATGTTACTGGAGAGTTCTTGAAGCCAGGGATACCATATCAGGAACTATTCAGGATCTATGATATTTTCTGAGGTAACTGGGTAATAGAATATCAAATTGCTGCTATCTCGGACCTATTGTTAAAGGATGATGCTTTGCCTATGTAATAGGATATATCCTAAGTGGGGATGTGTATATTTCAGGAACTTTAATTCACAAGTATATATTGATATCTGATGTGTGTATAGTACATCTGTTGGTTATGTACATTTTAATTTACATGTTGTGTAGAACATAGATGAGAACTCTGGGAAAACTTGGGAATGGCAACCAACCAAAATCATTTTTAATCATTTATTAGAAATTTCTCAATATTGTGTCTTTTTCTTTTGAAACTCTAAACACTTCAGAAAAAAACACTATCAGTGTAGTTCATGTTAGTATAATTATAGATTTACATATATTTGAATAGTTAATTTGCTTTGTTTTACACGTAGCCCACTGCCTCATTATAGGTAAAAGGCATTTATAACTGCTCAGGGGATTACGAGAACTCAACTGAAACTGAATTTTTGTAACAAGAATGTTAATAGTGGCAAAGTCCTCTGTCAGTAAACTCTTTAAGCTTGGTGCTGCAAAGAGTCTTTAAATGGGGGCTGATTTCAAGTAACCTAAAAGACTGTGTTATCAGAGGAAGAGGTCCCAAATTTGGAGTAAAGATGGGAGAAAATAAATATGTGCTATTTCCTTGGCGAGTTGAGGGAATTTGCCACCTTACAGAGTTTGTATCACTGAATTAGCTGCTTTTGTTTTTTTTTTTTTTTTTTTGCCAGGGCTATGGAGTGGGGGTTGTTTGTCAAACTGATTTTCAATAATTGGATTTAATTTTTTTTAACATTGAAAAGTGCCTGAAAAATGGTAAATTCTTAAATGTGTGTGAGATTGTCAGAATCAACAAAACTAGGTTGGTTAAACATATCTCTGGTACATCAAGGGGCATGATACAAACCAGTCTAAAGACTGTTTATAAAGGAGAGAGCTGGCGACTTATTTTTATTTTTATTTTTTGGACAGAGTCTCCCTTTGTCACCCAGGCCGGAGTGCAGTGGCATGATCATGGTTCACTTCAACCCCTACCTCCTGGGCTCAAGTGTTCCTCTCACCTTATCCTCCTGAGCAGCTGGGACTACAGGCACACACCACCACACCTGGCTAAGTTTTGTATTTTTTGTAGAGATGGGGTTTCTCTGTGTTGCCCAGTCTTGTCTCAAACTCCTGGGCTCAAGCGATCCACCCACCTTGGGCTCCCAAAGTGTTGGGATTACAGGTGTGTGTCACTGTGCCTGACAGCTGACAGTTTTAACTGACAACTTTGATAACAGAGGCTGCTATTTTTGTTTTAGATAATTGGCCAGTGACAGAGTTTACCCTTGCCTCCTTTCTTGGTCTGCCAGCTTTGTCCTTTCTGAGTGATTCTCTTTCTGTATTGAGAGGAAGTGTGGGTCTACATAGGGATGTTTGGATGCTATGGCAAGAATCTTTTTGTGTTTGGAGTGTAGTCCATTTGCAATAGAAATAAAAAAATCCGTCACCAAATTGTAACCTGGATGTTATAGCCCAGCATCTAGAAATCCTATGAAACGTATTAGCACAATATCTTGCCATTGTCCCATCTAGGAAATTTTTTCTTGTTGTGAGGTAGGGAAGTGAGGAGGAAAGCCATGCCGAAGCAAATGTTAGAATCTTAGGCATCCTATTTGTTCATGCCATGGGTATTTGCTTTGGACTTGGAGTCTGTACTTTGAAAGAGGCCTTTGAAAAACAAATAATTCTGTGTGAATTTTCTTGTAGCGTGCTTCATGAAAATATCTACTTATCCAGGTTTGCAAATGTACATGTTCATTTGAATGTAAATCACCATTTCTTGGAACCCCACGTTTTTTCTTAAAAATTATTCTGAATTAAATGTATATTTCTTTAGCCTTCCCTACACAGTACTAATAAAAGACTTTTCTTTCTGTTCATGAATGGATGCCTTTATGTGATATAGAGTCATGTGTGTATGTGTAGCTTTAAGGGCAATTTCAGAAATGCATTAGATGAATGACATTTTATAAAGCGATCACAATTGATATCTACAGGCTATTATGTCTCATGTTGATTCATGATCCAGGAAGTTTTATGTATTTAAAAAATTGCTATCGTGTTATATTTTTCCAATTTTTGGAGAAGAAAATAGCTGTTTAGGCTCTCTAGCCACAATAAATGTAAGCAGGAAATCAAGTGTGTTAACCTTTGTTGCGCTGCACAA